AGGCAAGAAAATCGTTTGAACCCGGGAGGCAGGGGGTACTGTGAGTTGAGATCGCGCCACTGCACTCCAGCCTGGGAGACAGAGAAACACTCTGTCTCAAAAAAAAAAAAAAAAAAAAGTGGGGAGCAGAGAGCCGGACTTGGACACGGGAAGGTATCGTGACATGAGTGGGTCGGGGGCTGGAAAGTTTGCCCAGGCGAAGAAGTGAACATGTTTATCCGGATCACCGTTTGTTAAATGAACAGCAACCCATAGGTAGCTTCACCGAGCCGAAACGGGAAAGGCGGCAGGCAAGGGAGAAGCTAAAATCTGCAAGAAACGGGCTGGGCTGGAGGCGGCGCCAGGGCAAGAAGGGCAGGTGGGGGCCCGCGGGAGCCGGGAGCCAGGGGCGGGAGCCGGAAGGGCGGGACCCAGGGGCAAGGCCTAAGTGGGCGTGGGAGGGGCATAGTCAAGAGATGGGCGGGGACTGCTCGGGGTCTGGGCGGAGTCTAGCGGGAGCCGCGTCGAGCCGGGGAGGAGCGAGGGACCCTGGGAGAGCTGTCTTTTCAGGGCTGAGGACCCGCCAGCACCTGATGGAGAGCAAATGGCTGTTTCCACACGTGGAGAACTTTTAACGAACACGTGAGGAAGGCGGGCAATGTCTGTGGAAAAACTACCTCACAACCCAGGCGTCTTACTCCAGCCCCCAGGGCGACAGCTTGTTTACAGTATTTCTGAAGGTCTCCGTCCCCTTTTGTCGGCCCCTCCTCCTCCTCTAACCCCGACTTCAGGCTTTGAGTGAGGCTTTGGTAGAGCAGTCGCCGCCGCAGGCGCCCCGGTCGGCGAAGCCCACAGGCATGCGGGCGCAGAGGCCGTCTGCGCCTGCGCGGGGTGTCTGCTACGGGGAGGTGCGTGGAGCTCGAGGGCGTGGAGCTCGGGGGCGTGTCTCCCGCCGCGGCGCCGGGGCGGGGCGAGGGCGGAGCCTGGGGGCCCAGCGGCCCGCGCCCCGTGGCTTGACCTCCCCGACTGCTGGGCCCGTGACGTCACCCCGCTGTGACGCGCACGCTGTAGGAAAACTGTAAGTTTACGAGGATTCCTGCAGCTCCTAGGTATGATTATAATAATACTTTGTATTGTTACAGAATTAATTAAAAGGATTTACGGTATATCTTATGACTCTACAGGAGCCTTGGGATATAGGTAAGTGACAAGCATTTTTTGAAGAGAGATTTTTCCTTTTCTGCTGGCTGGGATGTTACACCAGTTACAGTAGCCATCTTAGTTGGAAACTACTTTGGAAACCACGTGGAAGATGGCAGGGCCAGCCTGGGTCCACAGATGATCTTGTGAAACACACCTTCCCCTGTCACCCCATATTTTGGCATGAAAAAGAAGAATTTCTTTCTCACTTGAGCTACTTTTGAGTCTCTTTGTTATGGCAGAAAGTTTATACGCTAATATAAAATGGAAAGCATTTCAGAGTTTTAAGTTTTTCTTTATACTGTTTGCTATATTGTCTATATATTGGTATGGTATTCTCAATTAAAGTAGTTTTTAAAATACATATGATTACATGCCAAGAGTTCCTTTTTGATTAATTATTTGAGAGAATGTTTTGCAAATTTCCAAGTTACTTTTAAGCTTTTGGTATTAATAATAGAATGATGTTAATATATGGCATTCTGCTTTTCTAGATTTTTATGGTTGTATTTCTGGACTAGCCTATGATCAGTTTTCGTAAAGTTACACAGACCTTTTTAAAGAAGTTTTCTTTATGAGATACCTAAATACCTATTATGTTGTTGAACTTTATTATTTTTTTGTCTGATCTCTCAAAGGCTTAAAGTTGTAAATCACTGATTTCTTCCGTCAATTTTAATTATTTGTAGTTCTATAAGTTTTTATTTTGGTGTATGTGTTAATGTGTTATGTGTTATTTACTGTCAGCATCTCAATTGAGGATTATACCTTTTATCAGAGTAATATGACTTCTTTTTTTTTTTTTTATTAAATAAAGGGTCTTGCTTTGTCACCAAGGCTGGAATGCAGAGGCACGATCATAGCTCATTGCACCTTCCAATCTCTAGGGCTCAAGTGGGCAATCCTCCTGGCTAGCTGGTACTATAAGTGTGCCACTACACCTGGCTAATTTTTCCTTTTAATTTTTTGTAGAGATAGGGCCTTGCTATATTGCCCAGACTGGTCTTGAACTTCTGGCCTCAAGCGATCCTTCTGGCCTAGCCTCCCAAAGTGCTGGGATTACAGGTGTGTGCCACTGCACCCAGCCATGACTTTCTAATTTATGACTTGTGTTTTGTTTTAGCTGACATTGATATTGCTACCTTAGTTTATATTTCTCCATAAATCTGTGCTTCCCGTTATATTTACACTTTCTTTGTCATTACTTTTAGATATGTTTCCTAAAAGTAGAACATACTTGGATTTTATTTTTTATCCTAAAAAGAACTTTGTCTCTTAACAAATATTTAATGCATTTAAATTTGTTTCCAAATTGTTCTGATTGGTTTTATTGATCTTTTCAGCTTTTTGTTTGAAATTCTTCCTTGTTTTCATTGTGTTTTGGATTTTTTGCTGTTTTGATTTAAAGTTTTATGTTTAATTTGGTTTTCATTTTTAACTTATTGTGCATCTAAGGCTTTGAAAACTAAGGATTATTTTAAATATTTTTTTAACTTTAAATTTATATGACACCTATCATTAACAGTTAAGAATAGGATGGTATCTCTTGATAAATGAGAAATTTAATATGTTTTTACTTATCTGCTTCTCTGTTTTCATTAATATGATCTAAGATTTTTAACTCAAGACTGTTACTAAATTATAATTTTAAATAATTTATGCACAATTTATTTTATTAACTTTTATATGGGCATAAAGAATATGAAAACCCTAAGTTGTCACAACCTTAATTTCTACTTTTTCAAGTATTTATCAAAAGGAATCTTAAACCATCAAAATTATATTCTGATATCCTATTACTTATTATTTTGATTTATTTTCATATTATATCTTTAAAAAATACTGTTTTCATTTTTTCTGTTGCCCACATTCGAACTATTTCTTTGCTCATTAGACTAGGAGAAAAGAAGTAGAAATAGTCAGATGTGAAATTAAGATACCAAATTATGTATTTGGTATTTTCTGTAGCAAAGTCTAAGGTCTGGAACATGTTTAGGATTATTGGATTAATGGATTTTATGGTGATGGGTTTTATGGGGAGAATTACCAGTTATTTAGTAGCTTGTAAGCTTGTGTCCTAAGATGTCCCTGTCAATTACTGCATCAGGTAACACAGGGCGTGGCACTTAGATTCTCATTGGTATTTGTTCAGTGACAGAAGCTGTCCTCTATTGCTTTCGAGTCTCTAAGACTGTTTTCCCCATCTTGAATGTGCCTAGTCATCTGACCTCCTCTCAAATGGGCACCAACTTCATTCTCTCTGTATAATAAGGGACCTTGTATGGGGCTTTCCTAGTTTTTTTCAGAACATGCTTGAGGACCATTTAGGGAAGCAGGGTCTTAGAGGACATTCAGTCTTGTCTTGGAAACAGTGGGGAAGGAAGAACTCTGTAGCAGTTGCTAGGGGTAATATTATATCTTTAAGAAAACAATGCTGTCACTAAGTTACTTTTAGACATGGAAGGCTTCTCTTTAATTTTTTTTTCTTTTTTAGTGGATGATTATGTAGCTAGACTACCAAGAGGTAGGGAGTGAAGTAAAGCTGAGAACAGCCTCTCCAGGATTATCAGGTTAGGGTGAAGTTCTTGGCAAGAGACTGGATTTAGTGTGGTATTCTGGAAAGCACATGGGCTGAGGAGGCAGGAGACCTTTATTCTAATTTTGGTTCTCTGTTCTTGTTTCTAACTGTGGCAAACCATTTAACTTTTGTGAGTCTCAGACTAGATTTATTAAATGAGGAATCTGACTCAAAGATCCTTTCTAACTTTAAAATTCTGTGTCTGACCAGAGGACCAGGGTAGAACAAGGAGGTTTCTACTCAATAGCATTTTTATTTTTAATTTCATTTTGTAAAGTCAAGAGGAATAAACCATTTATCTTACTGCTTTGAACAGGAGGATTAGAAGAAGGAATCATATATGGCTCACATGTTTATGTTCTGACTTCGTATTAGGTAAGTGACATGACGCATGTTGCAGTCGATTGAACATTTCCTGAACACTTATATTTTCCCCCAGGAAAATACTAATGTCCGTCAGTCAACAAATACTTGCAGAATGCTAGTGTAAACAGCATTGTGCCTGGTATTGTGGACTCTCCAGAGATGTGCATCACCTTGTTCCTGCCATCTGAAGTGTCCTAGACTTCTCAACGAAGAGGATATGGACACTAATCAAGTTAAACAGCAACCTAAAGTATGTTAAATATAGTTATGAGCTAAGTGAGAAAAGTTTCTTTTTTTTTTTTTTTTTTTTTGAGATGGAGTTTCACTCTTGTCGCCCAGGCTGGAGTGCAGTATCACGATCTCGGCTCACTTCAACTTCCACCTCCTGGGTTCAAGCAATTCTCCTGCCTCAGCCTCCTGAGTAGCTGGGATTACAGATGCCCGCCACCATGCCCAGCTAATTTTTGTATTTTTGGTAGAGACAGGGTTTCACTCTGTTGGCCAGGCTGGTCTCAAACTCCTGACTTCAGGTGATCTGCCCACCTTGGCCTCCCAAAGTGCTTACAGGTGTGAGCCACTGTGCCCGGCCAACCTCTTAAAGTTTCTTTCACAATAAAGCATGTACTAATATTACAAACTATTTTAGTCCTATTTTTTGTTTTGTAAAGGAGATTTTAAAATGAATATAATTTATATTGAGACCCTTTGATTATATTTACTTATTAAAAGCAAACCCATTAGTGCATTTTAGAGTCAAACATCTACTTGTATTATTTTATTATATAGCTAAAGGAAAAATAATGCCACACAGAAACGAAACCAGTTTTTCCAAAACAGTAAAGATGGAATCTTGAGACAGTCTGCTCACTTTAATTTTTATTTTATATTTTAGTCTTCTGGCCAGTAGCAAATTGATGTGACCTTGTGCATGTTTCTCTGAATATCCACAGTTGTTCAGCTGTATGAATTGCTGCCAGTGTGACAATGAGCCGGAAGCTATATCCAACTTGCTTCTCACACTGTATTTTTGTAAAGACCTAGATTCTTTCAAGATATTACTAAGTGATCCGTGATTAAAGGTTTTGGTGGTTTGCTAATTTTAGGAAAAGTGGGAGCAATCACAATGTATATTACGTAGTGTATATTGGTATTTTATTTAACCCAGTGTTTCCCAAATGTATTTGAACTTGGGAACACCCACCCCCTGTCTTTCTTCCTTCCAAATTCCTTCCTTTCTTACTTTATTTTTAAAGAACACTTACTAAAATCTCTTATAGAACAAGTTTCAGGAATGTGCACTATGAAACTTTCATACACACATGCACGTTATTTAGATGTGTTGCTTATGTCTTTTTCTATTAATCTCCAACTTTTCTGGGGCATAGGTTGGGAGGAAGAAGGAAAGTGAGTAACTTACAAGTTTTACTAGTTATTCTGATGTCAAGTTTAGTGGGAAAGAGGCTGAAGCTTATATCTAAAATAAGGTTTGAGATTGATCTGAGTATTTTAAGAGTTCTTACTATCTGTATCTTCTATAGTTTGTTGCTCTGTACAAGCAGGAGTTGACAGAGCATAACAGAAGTTACCTTTATGGGAAAGAGTAAGGTGGGTTGGAGGTGAAATAAGACTTTTCGCTTTTGTAACCTTAAGAAGAAAAAGCAAATTAAAAGACCTAAACTGATGGAGAGAACCAGTACTTTACAACAGAATTTCTTATTTCAAGCTTTTGTAAGTACTAGCCTCTCTGGTAGTTTTAAACGCATTTTGTTTAGAAAGTACCAAAATTTGTAAAACTTTTTTTTTTTTTTTTTCTTTTGGGATGGAGTCTCACTCTGTCACCCAGGCTGGAGAGCAGTGGTGCAATCTCGGCCCACTGCAACCTCCACCTCCCGGGTTCAAGCGATTCTGCTGCCTCAGCCTCCTGAGTAGCTAGGATCACAGGCGCACGCCACCACACCCGGCCAATCTCTTGTATTTTTAATAGAGACGGGGTTTCACCATGTTGGCCAGGCTGGTCTCGAACTCCTGATCTCAAGTGATTCACTCACCTTGGCTTCCCAAAGTGCTTGGATTACAGGCGTGAGCCACTGTGCCCAGCCCTATTCTTGTCTTCTAATACAGGCAGGTTAGAAGGGATTCTATCAAATTTAAAATTTAGCACTTTTTGTTTAAAAAAAATAAAATGCGATTATACAATCAAAGAACATTAAAGCTGGTAGAAGTTTCACAAATCATTTGTTTCAGGCCAGGCACAGTTGTGCACACCTGTAGTCCCAGCTACTCAGGAGGCTGGGGCGGAAGGATCGCCTGAGCCCAGGAGTTCATGGCTATAGTGCGCTATGATCATGCCTGTGAATAGCCGCTGTTCTCCAGCCTGGGCAACATAGCGAGACCTCATTTCTAATAATTTTTTAAAAAGGTATAATAAATTAAAAAATTTTTTTTTTTAATTTTTTTTTTTTATTTATTATACTCTAAGTTTTAGGGTACATGTGCGCATTGTGCAGGTTAGTTACATATGTATACATATGTAAAAAAAACTTTTTTTTTTTTTAAGAAACAGGCTTATATAAAGTAAGATAAATCTGGTAAGATAAGATTAATATCTTTTGTTCTTTATCTTGTACATACCTGTTATTAATATACTATGCCATCATTGTCTATTTAAGTGCTAAGTGAGTAAGTATATATTATTTTTCTCTGTATCTTTGGCACCTAACCTTGCACTGTGCCTGGTACATAGTAGGCATTCAGTAAATGTTTGTTGATGTGAGTGTCGGGGGTGGGAAAACTTAATTTTACAGTCAATCCTAGGGGAATACGTTAATGGTTGAAATCTTAAAAGGATTATGTTATTTTGAAAACGTCTTTAAAATATAGCCTATTTTATTTTTATATTTATATCTATCTTGTCTAAGAAAGGATTTAAGGTGGTATTACTAAGTACACTTAGTACAGTGGGATCAAATAAAATTTAAAATAAATGAGTAAAAGAACAAAATTGGAGGATTTATACATCCCCATTTCAAAACTCAATCTAAGGTGACAGTATTCAGGACAACGTGGCCGTGGCATAGGATAAGCATATAAATCAATGGAGAGGAATTGAGAGTCCAGAAATAAACATTTACATTTTTGGTCCATTGATTTTTGGAAGAGCTGCTAAGACAAATAGAGAAAGGGTTATTTTTTCAACAAATGGTGCTGGAAAAATTGGATATCATATACAAAAATTAACTTCCTCACAATAACAATACACAAAAATTAGCTGACAATGAATTAGGGGCCTAAATGTAAGAGCTAAAATTATAAAACTTCTAAAAGAAAGCATAGAAGAAACTTTATGACCTTGGATTAGGCAGAGTTGTTAGGTATGACACCAGAAGCATGAGCCATAAGATAAAAAATTGATGAATTTGACTTAATTAAAATTAACATTTTTATGCTACAAAAGACATTGGGAAGAAACTGAAAAGATAGGCTGCAGACTGGGAGAAAATATTTGCAAATCATGTGTGATAAAGGACTTGTATCCAAAACATGTAAAGAATTATAAGTAAATAATAAGGCAAACAACCCAACTTAACAGTGAGCAAAAGAACAGAATAGACACTTCATCTGAAAAGACATGAGAGTGATTAATAGCCACATGTAAGCACAGTGAGCATCATTAGTCATTAGGAAGATACACATTAAAAACACAATGAGATACCACAATGAGATTACATCCCCTAGGATGGCTGTAATAAAAAAGACAGTATATAGTGTCTAGGATGTGGAGAAACAGGAACTCTCATATTATACATTGTTGGTAGGAATGTAAATTGTTATAACCACTTTGGAAAATAGTTTGGCTATTTCTTTTAAAGTTAAACCAACTTACCATATGTAGTAAGGTTCTCCAGAGAGACAGAATGAATCAGGTATGTGTGTGTGTGTGAAGAAATTTATTTATTGAGACGGAGTCTGGCTCTGTCACCCAGGCTGGAGTGCAGTGGTGCGATCTCGGCTCATTACAAGCTCCGCCTCCCGGGTTCACGCCATTCTCCTGCCTCAGCCTCCTGAGTAGCTGGGACTACAGGCACCTGCCAACACGCCCGGCTAATTTTTTTTTTTTTTTTGTATTTTTAGTAGAGACGGGGTTTCACCGTGTTAGCCAGGATGGTCTCAATCTCCTGACCTCGTGATCCGCCCACCTCGGCCTTCCAAAGTGCTGGGATTACAGGTGTGAGCCACCGCGCCCGGCCAAAATTTATTTTAAGGAATTAATTGGCTCAGAAAGAGTTGCAGTTTGAGTCTAAAGGCAGTCAGCTGGAAAACCAGAAGAGCCAATGTTGCAGATGAAGTCTGAAGGGAGTCTGCTGGGGACTTCCCTTTTGCCCAGGGAGGTCATCCTTTTGTTCTATTCAGGCCATCAACTCATTAGATGAAGCTCCCCCATATAATGGAGAACCATCTGCTCTACTCAAAGTCTAACAGTCTAAATGCAGATCTTGTCCAAAATTACTCTTGCAGAAATGTCGAGAATAATGTTTGACCAAATATCTGAGTGCTGTGGTCCAGCCAAACTGATACATAATTTTTAATCATTGTGCCATATAAACTCAGCAATTCCACTTCTTGGAATCTGCCCAAGAGAAATGAAAACATATGTTCACACAAAGACTTGTATGTAATTGCTCTTGGCAACATTATTTGTAATAGATATTAATAAAAACAAGAAAAAATGCAATGTCCATAACCTGGTAAATGGATAAACAAAATGAGGCATATCTATACATTGGAATACTATTCAGCAATGAAAAAGGAAGAAAATATTGATATATGCTGCAGCATGGATGAAACTAAAAAATATAGTGTTGAGTGAAAGGAACTAGACTCAATAGACTACATATTATATGATTTCACTTATGAAATTTCTAGAAAAGGGAAACTGATTGAGTTAGCAAGGAGATTAGAGGGGAACTAGGGGTTGGAGCAGGAATTGACTGCATATGAACTCAAGGGAATTGGGAGAGATAATGGAAAACTGGATTGTAGTGATGATTGCATCCATTTAGTACATTCTGGTCCTCTATAAATGGACTAAAACGTCATTGAACTGTCCCCTGTTCAATGGACAATGATTAATTTTATGGCATATAAATTGCACTTCAATCCATATCAAAATTATAAAAGTAGTACAAATGGAGTAAGGATGGGACACACATTATATCTTATAAAAGCTCCTATATTTTGCTTGAGGTGGATCATGGATTTTGCTCTAAGCTCTCTAAGAAGACATCTCTCAATATGAAATTTCTTTTCTGTTGTTCACAAGATCAAAATTTATCAATATTTTAGGAGAAGCCTAATAATTATATTCAAAGGAAAATGTATTCTTTTTGTTATAGTGCAGTGTAATCAAGTCTGTCCTTAAATAACATCCTCATAGTAAATAACTGAAGACTCTCTTCTGAAGACCTGTTTCTTGAGCCCCCTTTCTATACAGTCTGGTAGCCTAACATCAAAGGCACATTGATAAATACAGCCCTGTTGAGTGAATAGGGAGGAGATCAGCAAAAGTACAAGGCCAGGAATGCTATTCTTTGGTCGTATGACTCAGTCCCAAAAATGGAACTACAAAAGACCTCGAGTAGCCAAAGCAACATTGGGAAAAAGAACAAAGCTGGAGGCATCACACTACCTGACTTCAAATTATACTACAAAGCATTTCCAAACCTCAAGAAAAATATAAATATCCAGGCACAGGAAGGTCAAAGGTCATACAGCCTACCAAGACCAAATCATAATGGAATAGAACACCTGAGTACAGCAATAATGAGTCACAAAATTGAATCAGTAATAAGAATTAGTCCATCAAAGAACAGCCCAAACCCTGATGCTTTTCCTGTTGAACATTTAAAATAGTAATAATGTCAATTCTCCTCAAAATATCCCAAAGAATATTAACCAATAGTAACCAAAACAGCATGGTACACACATAAAAACAGACACATAGGACAGTGGTACAGAATAGAGAACCCAGAAATCCATGTATTTACAGCCAGCTGATTGATGAACATGCTAAGAGCACACATTGGGGAAAGGACATCCTCTGAAATAAATGGGGCTAGGAAAACTGGACATCCATGTGCAGAAACTAGATACCTGTTTCTTACCAACATCAACTCAAAATGGATTAAAGACAGACTATGAAACTATTAGAATACACAGGAGAAACACTTCATGACATTGGTCTAGATAAGGTTTGTATGGGTAAGACTTCAAAAGCACAGACAAGGAAAGAAAAAATAAACAAATGGGATTACATCAAACTTAAAGCTCTATACAGCAAAGGAAACAACAGAGTGAAGAGACAATCTGTAGAATGGGAGAAAATATTAGCTAACTACACATCTGACAAGGGGTTAACATCCAGAATGTGTAAGGAATCTGAACAACTCAATAGCAAAAAGCAAGCAAACAATCTGAATGCTAAAGTGGGAAAAGATCTGAATAGATATTTCTCAAAAGAAGACATGCAAATGGCAACAGACATATGAAAAAATGTTCAACATCACTACATCAGGGAAACGCAAATCAAAACAGTAATGAGATTATCATCTTACCCCAGTTAGAATGGCTATTACCAAAAAGACAATAACAAGTCCTGGCAAGGATGTGGAGAAAAGGGAACTGTTAATTTACACTGTTGGTGGGAATGTAAATTAGTACAGCCATAATAAAAAACAGCATGGAAGTTCTTTAAAATATTAATAACAGAACTACCATATGATCTAACAGTTTCACTGTACGGCTTATATATCCAAAATAAGTGAAATCAGTATGTTGTTGAAGAGATACCTGCCCTCCTATGTTTATTGCAGCACTAGTTACAATAGCCAAGATATGGAATCAACCTAAGTGTTTATTAGTGTATGAATGGATAAATAAAATATGTCATATATACACAATGGAATACTATTCAGCCATAGAAAAGAATGAAATTCTATCATTTGCAGTGAACATGGATGAACCCAGAGGTCATTATATTAAGTGAAATAAGCCAGGCATCTCATTTATATGTGGAATCTAAAAACGTTTATCTCATAGAAGTAGAAAGTAGAATAGTGGTTACCACTGGGTGGGGAAGAGATAGGAGAGATGAAGAGAGGTTGGTCAACAAGTGCAAACCTACAGTCACATAGGAGGAATAAGTTCTGGTGTTCTATGGTACAGTAGGGTGACTTTAGTTAATAATAACATATTTCAAAATACAAGAGAAGCTTTGAATGTTCTCATTAAAAAATGACAAGTATCAGAATACCACACTGTATTCCATAAATATATACAATTATTATGTGTCAAAAATAAAATAAAACTTTAAAAAGATGTCAGTTTGGTCACACACATATTTACGTAAACATAGTTTATCATTTCACTAACAGTCTCTCTTTTATATTTCATCACTTATCTCACATTGGTATTTTTTATGTTGTGTTTGAAAATCACTGCTGTAGAGTACCATAAAGGGTCTTAATTTTCTATTTGTAATCCCACTCTTGCTTCAATCATGAGAAAGTGACTGAATAACTGTGTTAAATGAACTGAAGGAGAGCCTGAGCATGAATCCTTTGGCTTGATTATCTATGTACAATAGTTTATTTAGTAAGACGAAAATGGTTATAATTGCAGTGATTTAGTTGGAGTATATTGTGTTTGAAAAATTGTTTGTTTTAGAATATCTTAGAGAAAATTGGCCTCTCAGAAATAATTTTACCTTATAATGAACTTTGCAAATTGCTTCTGCAAAATCACTAGGTTCAGGTTTCTGCTTTCAGTTAGGTTGTAGAAGGTGGTAATGGGACATTGTGGCTTCTGGAACAACTAAAAAAAATAATAATAAGTTACAAAAATCAACGTTGTAATAATATGTTACTACCTAATAAAATGCCCCAATATTCAGTGGTGTGAAACAGCAAGTCTCATTTAGCTCATCGTTCTATGGGTTGAAAATTCAGGCAGGTCCCAGCTTGGTGATTTTTGGTTGCATGTTTCGTTGACTGAGATCACTGGGTGGTATTCTGCTGGTGGATGGAATTCTCTGGAGGATTCAAGATACATATATACAGGGTGCCTGGGCAGAGGTGGAAGGCTAAGTCTACATGACCTTTCTAGCATGGTAGTCTTAGCATAGTCAGACTTATTATTGTGGCTTCCGGCTTCTAGAGAGAATTTTCGTGGAGATAGAAAGTGGACGCTGCCAGCGTCTTAAAGCCTAAAACTGAAAAATGGTACCATATCACTTCCACTATATTCTGTTGGTCAAAGGAGTCACAGAGTTCTTCCAGTTTTAGTGAGAGAAGACATAGGCATGACCTTCCAGTGGAAGAAGTATCAAAACATTTGTGGCCATCTTTAATCCACCACAGTCCACTATCTGGTCACAAATGATTCAGTCTCTTCCTATGTTCCTTATTTACTCACCCACCTCCAAGAATCCCAAAATTATTTTCCAACTCTTCTTTACCCTGAGTCTTAAAGTTCAAGAACTTGTTATTTACAACAAGTACACTGTTCAGGAATCTTCTCAGGTGTAGCTGAAGAGACAACTACCCAACAATATAATGAAGAGGCAGTCATAGAATAGCTGCAGTAAACATTCCCATTCACAAATAGGGAAACAGGAAACATACAGCTTTACTGGTCCATAGAAATTTTGATATACTGATGTTAGTTCTTTTATTAGGCTATTCTTGCCTCCTGATAATGATTCTCCCTGGCTCGAGGTTTTGCTCTCTCAATTTAGAGTCATCCTTTTTCTGTAAGAAATGGTCATTTTTTGCAACTGAGTAGCCTTTTCAGCCTTTCTGCCTGTAGAAATTTGAGAGTCCAAAAGCCTGTTTTCATTTTGCACTATCTCTGTCCCTTTCAGTGCAAGCTGATATAATGTTTTTTAAAACTTTGTGGGCTTCCTGTGTATCAAATTGTAGCCCGCTCCATTAATCAGAGGCCCACCCACATTTATTTTAGAGAGGCATTTTTTTTCTTTCATACTGAGTCAAGGTATTTTGAAACAACACCCATAATATTCCTATGAGCTTTTCTGTCTATTTAAGAGTCCAAAGTGCACATCATCAAGATTCTTAGAGGCCTTTTGCCTTAGAACAGAATCTAAGTGTCATACTCTTAAGATTCTTAGAACTGAACTAGATACGATTTTAGTCTTTCAGTCTCAACAAGGTGTTTTACAGCCATGCTGTAGAGATTTTTATCCTGAAACCACGCTTTACTGGTAGTAGGCCCCAAGCCTTAATAGTAATTCTGAATTTTGTTATTTCCACTACATTTGTTTTCAGATAAAAATGAATGCCATTTCCCATCCAGTACTGAAGTGTTAAAGTTAGAAGACATTTGCTAAGTCAAATCACTTCAGGTAAGTCTGCTCACATCTAGCTTGGTACCAGCAAAAGTTTGTAAATCCAGTTTTCTTTTTTTAGGTATGTTGAAGAAAGTACGCACATCTTATCTTCTGAACATTTTGATGGAATTAACCACAAACTTCATGCAAGAACAGTAAAAGGTATTTTGTTAAATAATTTTTGCATATTGATGTCTAATACTTATTTGTGCTTGCTTATTTTTAGGAAAGATACTATTCAAGTCCAGTACATCATAATGCAGAATTCTGTATCAGTACCACCAAAAGATGAAGGTAAGTTAAACTGCTGAGGAAAATGGTGATGACAGTAACTCTTTATATTTTATTGTCATTGCAGGTGAATCAAACATCCCTTCTGGAACAATACAGAGTAGGAAAGGTTTGCAGAATAAGAGTCAGTTTAGGACCATTGCACCAAAAATTGTGCCCAAAGTCCTAACGTCCAGAATGCTGCCATGTCATTCACCATCACGCTCTGATCAGGTGAATCTGGGACCCTCCATCAACTCCAAGCTGCTGGGGATGTCCACCCAGAACTATGCCCTGATGCAGGTTGCTGGCCAGGAGGGGACATTTTCTCTTGTTGCTCTGCCACATGTTGCCTCAGCTCAGCCAATTCAGAAACCCAGAATGTCCCTACCTGAAAACCTGAAACTTCCTATTCCTAGATATCAACCCCCTAGAAATAGCAAAGCATCAAGAAAGAAACCCATCCTGATCTTTCCTAAGAGTGGCTGTAGCAAAGCTCCTGCCCAAACCCAAATGTGTCCTCAGATGTCCCCTTCCCCACCTCACCACCCTGAACTCCTGTACAAACCCAGTCCATTTGAGGAAGTACCATCACTAGAGCAAGCCCCAGCCAGCATTAGCACAGCTGCGCTGACCAATGGAAGTGACCATGGGGACTTGAGACCACCAGTGACCAACACCCATGGCAGTCTGAACCCTCCTGCTACCCCAGCATCATCCACACCAGAGGAGCCTGCCAAGCAGGACCTCACAGCTCTTTCAGGGAAAGCACACTTTGTAAGCAAGATAACATCTAGTAAACCTTCTGCTGTTGCCAGTGAAAAATTTAAAGAACAAGTTGATCTTGCAAAAACCATGACCAATTTATCACCAACCATTCTTGGCAATGCAGTTCAGTTGATCTCTTCAGTCCCCAAAGGGAAACTGCCAATCCCACCCTACTCAAGAATGAAGACAATGGAGGTTTACAAAATCAAATCAGATGCTAACATTGCAGGTTTTTCTTTACCAGGACCTAAGGCCGACTGTGATAAGATACCCTCCACCACAGAAGGCTTTAATGCAGCCACCAAGGTGGCAAGCAGGCTACCTGTTCCACAAGTGTCACAGCAGAGTGCCTGTGAAAGTGCCTTTTGTCCACCCACCAAACTTGATCTTAACCACAAAACAAAACTGAACAGTGGAGCAGCAAAGAGAAAAGGAAGAAAACGGAAGGTACCAGATGAAATTTTGGCATTTCAGGGAAAAAGGAGGAAATATATCATTAATAAGTGTAGAGATGGTAAAGAAAGAGTAAAAAATGATCCCCAAGAATTCAGAGACCAAAAGCTGGGGACCCTGAAAAAATACCGTAGCATTATGCCCAAACCTATCATGGTCATACCCACTTTGGCCTCCCTGGCTTCTCCAACTACACTACAGTCCCAGATGCTTGGGGGCCTAGGACAGGATGTTTTGTTAAATAATTCACTCACTCCTAAATATCTTGGCTGTAAGCAAGACAACAGCTCTTCCCCTAAGCCCAGCTCCGTGTTCAGAAATGGATTCTCTGGCATTAAGAAGCCTTGGCACAGATGTCACGTCTGCAACCACCACTTCCAGTTCAAACAGCACCTTCGAGACCACATGAATACACACACCAACAGACGCCCTTACAGTTGTCGGATTTGTCGCAAGTCCTATGTACGTCCTGGCAGCCTGAGCACACACATGAAACTTCATCATGGTGAGAACCGTCTGAAGAAACTCATGTGTTGTGAGTTTTGTGCAAAAGTGTTTGGCCACATCCGAGTCTATTTTGGCCATCTGAAAGAAGTGCATAGGGTTGTGATCAGCACTGAGCCTGCGCCCAGTGAACTGCAGCCAGGAGACATACCAAAGAACAGAGACATGAGTGTGCGAGGCATGGAGGGATCATTGGAGAGGTGAGTGCCAATGTAATGGAGACCTGGCAAGAAATCTTATCTTCATTATTATTGGCCTTTTCAGGGAAAACAAGTCCAACCTGGAAGAAGACTTCCTTCTAAACCAGGCAGACGAAGTCAAATTACAAATCAAATGTGGTCGTTGTCAGATTACTGCTCAGTCTTTTGCGGAAATAAAATTTCATTTACTTGATGTTCATGGAGAGGAAATTGAGGGCAGGCTACAAGAAGGGACCTTCCCAGGAAGCAAGGGGACTCAGGAAGAGTTGGTGCAGCACGCTAGCCCCGACTGGAAAAGGCATCCTGAGAGAGGGAAGCCGGAGAAGGTTCATTCCTCCTCCGAGGAATCACATGCATGTCCAAGACTGAAAAGGCAGCTCCACCTTCATCAGAATGGCGTGGAAATGCTCATGGAAAATGAAGGACCCCAGTCAGGAACCAACAAGCCAAGGGAAACCTGCCAGGGCCCTGAGTGTCCTGGCCTCCACACGTTTCTCTTGTGGTCCCATTCAGGCTTTAACTGCCTGCTTTGTGCAGAGATGCTGGGACGGAAAGAGGACCTCCTCCACCACTGGAAGCACCAGCATAACTGTGAGGACCCTTCCAAACTGTGGGCTATTTTAAATACGGTCTCCAACCAGGGAGTGATCGAACTTTCCAGTGAAGCTGAGAAATGAGACCCCAAGGCAGCCTGGGGTTAAGGAGAGAGCTCTGCCGCCACCTTCCTTCAGAGCTTCGTGCTTTATGGTGGTGCTTAGTCACAAAGATCAAACAACAGGATTGGTGTGAGTGAACAGAAATGATTTTTGTACATGGTTTTATTTTCTTAACGAAATAAAATATAAGCTCTCGAAGCATATTTTTCTAACTATATGCAGTCTTATTTTAAAATACGTACTGATTCTTAATATCTTAGACTTTCAGAATAAATAAAAAGATCAAAATTTGAAGATTGAAATTTAGCAGAATATAGGCTGTTCTTCAAATACAGCTCTCAGTGAAAACATGCATGTGTCCTTCCTTTTGTTCAGATGTTTT